TGGTGCTCTTAGGTTATAATAATGTAACTTCAATTTTTGAAAGGCAAAATATTTTACCAAGACCATGATTTAATCCAGGCAGTGGAAAAGATGAGCTTATTATAAGGTGAACTTTGCGGTGGTGTCATGTCCTGGGACTGTGGTTTTAAGTATATCTTCGCTTTTTCTCCAACTCTTAAGGCAGGGGTGATGTGCAAGCTCCAGGAAAGAGATGAAATCGGACGAATTGAACTAGTCCAGAAGCTGGCAAAAGAAAACTATCAGTTTTTGCAGACGGACAAAAAAGAACAGGAGAAGTCTGAACACGTAAGCCTTTTGCCTCTTGGGGATGCAGGTTTGAAGGGGTGGAAAATGTTTTTGCCTGATTGCATGTTTGAACGAAAGACTATTTTATTTTAAATTCTTTAGGTTTTGGGGGTTTTTTTCCCCCCAAGAGCATCCTCCTTAGTAAAAATGACAGCTGCTCATAGCTCTAAGCAAGTGGCTTATGACACAGGATTTATAAGAGACTCTTCTCAAAAGTAAATTATGTAGAAATATGAGAATACATTTAAGCAAATATGAATCCTTATCTATTTATGATCCTGCTTGGGTGGCTTTCAAGTTTGATTTTGGAAGTTTTGCCTTATCATATAGTTTGTAGAACATGAATTTTGAAAAAACATTTCAACATATTTTTATGTTTAGTACAGAGGTGGATCTAGTTGCCAAATGAATGTGTCCTAAGTCACTAGAAATAGATGAAAACACAAAAAGAGATTATAGATGCTCTCACCAAGTGGGAGGGTCAGAAGGGAGTTTTCCCAGTATCTTATGAAGGCTTGTGTTCCAACAAGAGTTATATTGTTTGAATATAGTTAAAGCTGGAGGAAAGGGACGTTCCGCTTGGTCCTCCTGAAAGCAGTTATTCAGATTGAGCCTTAGAACTGAGAGTGCTGCCGTCATGCTGGGAAGACAATGGGACCACTTTCTTGTGCCACACATTGTTATCTGTTGACTTGGTTGTTGTTGGTTATGAGACTTCACTCTCAGTGCTGCACTATCCAGGATTGCTCATGAAGGGGAAAATTCCTCTGCGCTTATACATGTGTTTCTCTGACTTTAATTTTTCCTTGAGATTTTGTTTTCAACCCTTTCCAAGGGGGAAAACATTGCTTCATGCTTTTTCTCCTCCAAGTCTATTAATACAAATGGCAGGGTTTTACTGAGAAGGAGAGGAGGTAAGATGCTCAAGTCTGGCTGGCTGCTTAGTTTAATAACATAGCACTTCTCTAACAGTGAGACATCGAATTGTAACAGTTGGTGTCTCAAGAAAGAGAATAATTAGGCAGTTTCAAAGCGTTGTGATTGAACTATTTCAGAGGCGACTATTGACTTTAAGTGTGGATGTAGGTCTCAGGCAACCTTCACTTTGCTTGGAACTATTGAAAACTTTAGCACCTTGTTCAAGTTGTTAAAAGCACCCTGAAGTTTGACTATATCATAGACTGACGCCTAACCTCTGCTGTGTCCTTAGGATATTTGAGTATCCTAGTGTGCAGCTTAAATTTTTCAAAAATTTTCCTTTTGATTCATTTTAATTAGATGAGCAACAGTTTTCATATGCCATATTTTATTGATTTCAAGATGCACATTTCCCCCACAATAGTCTTAACAATTGATGATATGAAAACATGTCATAGTTTAATTGTGAGCATTTTTCTTTCCTTATGGTTCTTAAAATGAATGCTGTATCTTACAACTGATTGCAAGTTAGGTCCAGTAAACCAGTAACAACTTCAGGTATGGTAAGATCTTTCAAAAATCAAACAGTAGAACAGTAGGGTACCACTTCACCAAAGTTAGAGATCATAAGCTTTAGGCTTATGATTAAGGCTTATGACAAAACAACTTTGCACTTATTAAAAAGATACCTCTGTGTTGTCTTTGTTGTATATTTAGTTCAGTCCAGAATATTATAAGTAGTCACGGCCAATGAGATTATAATACTCTTCAAATCTGTAACTATAGAAATCTACACTTCCTGTGTCCTTGTGTTCTCACTGGGTGAGAGGAGGGGGTAGGGATAGCATTAGGAGATATACCTAATGTTAAATGACGAGTTAATGGGTGCAGCACACCAACATGGCACATGTATATATATGTAACAAACCTGCACATTGTGCACATGTACCCTAAAACTTAAAGTATAATTAAAAAAAAAAGAAATCTACATTGGGGCTGATAATTGTAAAGGCTTTTAACATGAGGCAGAAATTTAGTGATTGAAGATTTGCAGCTTTGCTCTGGTTATCTGCTCTGTCACCTTTAAACCTTCATTTCACTTGTAAAACAGAACACTAACATTTTTTACTTCTTGCGTGACTGTCATATCATGGGTGCATTAACAGCTCTGAAACGTTTTTGTTTCTGAGAGGAAAGATGGTGTGTAAATAAACATTGGAATTATGACTTTTTCTATGTAGACTTTCCTGTGAAGCTTAAAATAAGGAAAGGAATATTAGGGATCTTTCTTTCTAGTGATAAATATAAACAAAGCCATTCTGTCATCTCCCTTCTGCAGGATGACACCAGTGGAATCTTTCAACTCTCAAGGCTGATATTGATGTAGTCCTCCACTAAATGAATTATTTGGTACTAGATGGTTACAGTTTTTGCAGTAATTTATTAGGAATAAAAACCACCTGCTAATTCACTTCAATCTTTTATGTCTTGGGCATTTGATGTGCCTATACCTTTGCTTACCCCTTAAGTTCACAGTGTTCATGAAGGTGGTGCAGTGTTTTCGTTTTTCCTGTCCTCACTTTCTTTACAGTAGCAGTCATCTGCTCTTCATAGAAACTCAGTTCTGACACACAGCATGGACAGAGGAAACTGCAGTTTACTTAACGTAAACCTAGGTCTGCAGTTTCCTCTTCTTGTTATAACAATAATGACCAAACCCTGAAGTTACATACAGATTTCCTTTCTTTTATGATTTTAAAATGCTTCATCGACTTCATCCACCATTCCTGGGCCAAAGCTAGTTAAGTCGACAGTGATAAAATTTGAGTTAGAATCCAAGTTGCCTATTGAGTCATTCTTTTGACTAACCTTCATTACTTTCCAGTTCTAGAATGCCACATAGATGCCAAAGAGAGAGCTAATTTGTAGCACTACTGCACAGGCAAAGACATAAATTTGATAGAATAAAGCCTTTGTTGCTGGTACATCTTGTTACAAATTGAAGGGGATTACAGCTTTCTCAGTAGGCATTTCTAATATTTTCTTAACTGCTAAATGCTGTGATTATAAATGCATGCCATTAGAGAAATGCTTCACTCTATGCTTTTGCCAAGGTGTTTCTGAAATTTAAGAAGTTAAATGTATAATTATCGCAAGCTTCTCAGGAAGCACTCCATTTTTCTATTTTCTATTAACTAGCTGTAGGCACAATGAGCAAGCACTCATTCCTATGTGTTGAAAATTATTATGGGAGGACTTTCAGAAGGGGAAAGAAATGGGCTGTGTCTTCTAAACATTATGATAGTAGAGTTAACATTGAGTTGTTGGTTCTTTAAAGAAATTATCTCTGATGTAGGCATTGTATTTCCTAGCCTTAATTCTGTGACTGTGCCAACAGAGCAAGGGACGTGTGTTATCAGATGGGGACCTTTGAGCTTGACCCTGAAGAATGACTAATGGTCATAGAAGAAGGCAGGGGACAGCATTTCAGGCAGAGGGACCCATGGGAAGATACATGACTGCAGTCCTGGTGATTCCTAGGGAATGGAGAGGGGTGGGCTGGGAGTCAGCCTAAAATTCCATTATGAAAGACTGGTAAGCTAAAAAAGTCTACCAGCTACCCTAAGGAGCTTAAACTTGCCTTTTGGTCAAAGGAAAGCCATCAAAGAAGGGAAGTGGCATAATCAGATGTGGCCTTTGTAAGATCTCTCTGGCATTGCTTTAGAGGAAGAATTGAGTGAAGAAGAGGGAAATGTTGGAAAGAACCTTTAGAAAGCTACCATAGTGAGTCAAGTGAGAGGTGCCAGCCTGAACTGGGGCAATGACCATAAGAACTGAGGAGGGAGTAAATGTGGAAAGTCATTTACACAGTAAAATTGACAGAATTCAGTGACTAGCAATGGGGGATGTGCATGCTATTTTATATTAAGCAATTTGTAAGGATTCTTTGGTATAGTGGCAGACATAAGAATGTTGTGTTTCTTACCACCTTTGCCAAAAAGCTATGTAAGCCATTTCCCTTGCTTTGTTTGCCTGCAGTTTGCTTCAGGTAGCTGAGATGTTAGTATTTATCTCACTGACAGATTGTTAGGTGGGGTTCTGGCAAACACTATGGGGACTACACAAACTTTTCTTTCCAGAACCCTTTGAAAATACCTTAAACAGAGAGAATCTCTGGTAGCTCCCAAATAAACCGACATATTTGGCCAGAGCTTTGGCATTTGCTGCAATATGTGTGCCTTCCTCAGAATTAACTGGGATTTTAGGGTGGCTCTCCTGATCTCTGTAATCTGAGTTGGTGTTACTATACTTCTATTCTAGAATACTCTCTGTCATCCATTCATTTGCTAACTTTTGTTCAAGCCGATGTCATAGAGGAGCCAGGCTAACTATGGTGGCTCCCAACTATGTGGCTCCTGCCCTCAAGAAGTATAGTCTAGTTGTGGAGGAAAGATATCAACACAACTAACTGAGATACAAGGAAGCAGTGAAGAGAATCCCAAGAGAGACACATAGGAGTTTGAAGAAGAATTTACACCTGAGAAAGCAGGATTCTTTCATAGGGCAGAAGTAGTTTGACCTGGACCTTAAATTAGGTTTTGGGTTGGATTTAAAGAATCCACATTGAAGAAGAGTATTCCTAGTGGGAAGAATAGCATTAGAAAATGCACAGAGATACCAAAATATTAGATGTTTTTTGGAACTCTGAAACGATTTCATGTTTCCAGAATACCAAGAATTGGGGGTGTGGGAGGGGAGGCAGGAGAAGGAAGATTTCATGAGAAATGAGATTGGGACCAGACTGTGGAGGATTTTGAGGGCTGAGAAGTTTTACTTCATTCTAGAAATAATGAGGAACGACTCAGCATTTGTTTGCCTGCAGTTTGCTTCAGGTAGCTGAGATGTTAGTATTTATCTCACTGACAGATTGTTAGGTGGGGTTCTAACTTTTCCTAAGGAAGATGGTTGAGGCAGGGCCTTCATGAGATAAATTATATTATTTCAATCTGACTGAACAGTGACTGAATAGTGAGGGAGCTGAAGAGTGATTAAGCAGACTTGGGGCCAGAGTGAATTCAAGTCTGATTGCCTCTGGAGGGTGTCTTCCTTCAGCCTTCATCACTGGAGTGAGGACTGATAGGTGGCCCAGAAGCCAAGGTAACCGGAACCACAGCAGTCCTTCGAAAGAGGGCATGCACTCAGAGGGCAGCTCTGGAGGACAGAGACAGAAAGAATACGTAGGGAGGGATGGGGGTTGGGGGGCGGGAATGCAGAAAAAGAAAAGGTGCTTGCCCAGTCGTAACTTAGATTTGAAAAGCTTATAAACTTTTCATATTTTATTTTCAGTAAAATAGTTACATCAAAGTATATGACTAGATGGATGTGGGTCCTATTTCCAGGAATATAGCTGCACTATTCACCAGAAAACTGAACCTGTATTTTCCCGAAATGTAGTTTATGCTTTGTAGTGTATTAAATTGTAGATTAGAAATACCAACAATAGCTCCTAACCTGACTTCCTGACTTCCAACTGTAGAAATGAGCAGTATCTGTAAAATGTATGTGAAAACTTGGTTCAGCAATACTTTCCCTAGGGATCCTGTCTGTATCCCTCCCTTGCCCCACCCCATTTTCTTCTGTTCCTTTGTTAAGTCTGGGGACCCACCCTACTTCCTTCCCCTTTTCTAATTCACTCATGAAATATGGATGGGTGGGAAGGGGATTTTGCACACTCTGAAACTGCATCTTGGCACAGTCTGCTGCCAGGGTAGGGTCTCTATCACTCAGCCTCAACCGGAATTTCCTTTTCCCTGTTTCCTGCAGCCTCATCCTGGAATTCTGCCTACGTCAAAGGTTCCTTGTTTAAGGATTACGAGGGGAGAAGTGGTTTGGAGTATTCTGGCTACTGTCACACTTATTTACATATTAAAAGTTGGTCTCTACCTTTTCCCAAATTTCATTTTGTCTCTTTTTAAGCAGTTAAATATAAGGTGAAAATCCTCTTTTTACTCTATATGAAATACTAAAAGGAAAAGAGGTTTGATCATTGTTTTCAAACTTATAATTGTACATCTAGGTGAGTAGTTTCAAGCAATCCCAGCATTATTTGAAGTTTATCAGTAATTTAGTTTAACCAAGAAACTACTTACTAAAGAGAAGTAGAACTTTCTAACATTACTGTAATAGAATTGAAAGTCACAACTAGGGTATAATAGGCAATTCATAATACATTAAGTTGCCCAATTATAAACTGAGAAATCACCTCATTGAAACCAGGTTATTTTTCTTAATAACAAAATCCTGACTTTGTGTTGGATTGGTATTAAAGTATCTTTCCATTGGAATTAGGCTTCCTGGAGTGAGTTATTATAGTCCATTTTTAATAGGGAATAATATGGCCACAGAGTAACAAAAAAGTAGAAGTAGCTAGTTCTTGCCTCCAAGAAGTTTACAGTCTAGCTGGGGAAAGAATTTATACATGGAAAACAGTTAACCATTCAAGACAGCATTTAATGAAGTCTCTAAATAAGACATTTAGAGGGAAGTAAAATCTGGCAAACACATTTCACAACTGCAGCAAACCATGCTCTTCTCATTTATTTAGGAACAAGGTTTACAAGTTTGGTTCACTGTGTGTGCTCTTTAAATTCTAGCTTTTCCTCCAGAAAAATAGCAGTTAACTGCCAGTGAAAGTCAGTGGTGTGCTCCTGCTGTCTGGTGGAACCATCTGCTCATTAGCTGTATTTTTAGGTTTTCACAAGAAGCCCACTGCAAGTCCTAACATTTTTAAAAAATTAGTTTGAGCGGTTTTGAAGAGAGAGGAATTTGTCATTATGCTATTTTTTGACGGTGCTCAAGTTTATTTTAAAAGGCTCAATCAAGAACATTGATACTGGCTCAGTTTGTTTGATTTATCAAACTCATGTTATCAAAGGGTCCTTTTATTCTCTGCTGTACAAATGCTGCTCCTAGCTTTATTAGGTTCTTATTCTTGTAAAATTAAAATAGCCATATCATCTGCAATATGGTTGAAAAATCATTAAAGTGAAGTATTGAAAAGCAGGTTATTTGCCACTGTTGTTTTGCCATCACCCTCCTCCCCCAGTGGTATATCTCACTCCAGACCCCAGGTGACCTTATATTCTTTTCTTCTCTACCCCCATCAAGGCCTGATCTGCATTAATGTAACAGTGTTACTACCATGTAGTCTGGTGTCTGATCAGGCAACACTAGAAACTTTTGTCAGGCTGGTGTTATTTGGGTTTATAATGAATGTTTTAAGACAAAAAGTTTAGGGAAAGGATGCACAGACAGATGGAGAGTTGTTCATGATAACTGTGTACTTCCAAGGTTTGGAAAAATAAAAAGAAGAGATATCAAGAAGTAAAGAGACATAGGCAGCAATTTACAGTGTGGCTTGGTTCCTGAAGGACTGCCCTGATACATCTCTGACCTCATGAACTGATGTTCTGCGAGAAACTCAGAGACTGAATTCAGTTTACCTGTGTGGTCAGCATCCAAGTGCTGTGGAAGCATTTAACAGGGACCTTGGCTAGTCTAGGGAGTCATGCACATTTCCCTGAGAGAGAGAGAGAGACAGAATCTGAAGGGTCAGGAGAGCTATGAAAAGTGAGGAGGGATGGGTGTTCCAGGCAGAGGAAAGAACACATGTGAGGCCGGGTGTGGTGGCTCACGCCTGTAATCCCAGCACTTTGGGAGGCCAAGGCGGGTGGATTACGAGGTCAAGAGATTAAGACCATCCTGGCTAACACGGTGAAACTCTGTCTGTACTAAAAATACAAAAAATTAGCCAGGCATGCTGGCGGGTGCCTATAGTCCCAGCTACTCGGGAGGCTGAGGCAGGAGAATGGAGAATGGCGTGAATCCGGGAGGCGGTGCTTGTGGTGAGCCGAGATTGTGCCACTGCATTCCAGCCTGGGCAACAGTGCGAGACTCGGTCTAAAAAAAAAAAAAAAAAAAAAAGAGAACACATGTGATAACACAAGGGGCCTGATGTGGAGAAGAGAGCAGCTTTAGAAACAGAACCAACCAGCTGGAGCCTAAGTGTGGACTGTGGATGGGAGAGGTAGGGCCAGGTGAAGAAGGTGCAGGAGCTGGAGGATGCAGGACCTGTGGGTTTATCCAAACATTGTGTGCTAAGAGCAATAGGAAGCTTTTGTGTAGAATTTAAGCAAGAAGGAAGGAAAAATGATTAGATTTAAATTTTTAACATTCCTCCGTTGCAATGTGGGAACAGATTTGAAGGAGGAGAATGGGTCACACTCACTCCTTCAAAGCTTCCTGGTCCCACTTCCCTCACAGTCCTCTCTGTCGATTTCACATTAAGTAGTAACCAGCATACATGCAAAAGGATTTGCTGTGGGCAGCTCAAGTCAGGGGACTTCAGTTCCAGGAAGACAGAATGTCCAGTGATAGTTCACTTCTAATTTATTACCTTTTCCCTAAAATATACTGCTATATCACCATTTTTCTTTAACAAGTTGGCTTGGAGTCAGTCCTGTTTTTGTAGAAATGAATTTTGTGCATGCATATAATGTGAATATCTTTTGTTAATAAACACCATGCAGGCAGATATGTTCGCTTTAAATACAACTTACTGTGCTGTATATTTGCCTCATATTGATTCAGCCAAAGTTTGGTGATTTCTGAGTCATTCATATACTTTGGTTGCTAAAGATGAGGAAAAGAAATTTATAAAAGATGTCCATGTAGGATGCAAAGAACCTTTTTTTCCTTTTGCAGTGGGAAGTGGGTGGAAAGGAAAAATTCCATCTGGCATCCAGCAGTCCTAAATGTTGTTTTAAGATAGCAAAAATAGAAGATTGCTGAAAATATCATAACAGAACATAACAGACTGTGGGCAAGTGTACAGTACATTTTTTCTAATAAATCATGCTAAATATGCGTATTTTACTTATAACATGACCAAGTTCTTGTTTGCTGTTACATAAAAATTTGTCTTTATTTTTTGTATTAAAATTATCTGCTCTCTTTTTGAAGCAAAAAGGATGATTGTTTTGGTCTGAAGAGATCAGTGTTGCAGTACTTAGGTTTAACTGGAATAGGTTTTTGAATTTTGCAGTTTTCCCCTCTTTTTCCAGCATTTCCCTCCTACATTTAAAAAAAAATGGAGAAATAAGATGTGGCATGTATGTTCATTTATGGCACATTTGTACATAAGTCAGTGAACAAGGCTCAACCATTTTAACAAATCCTTGTAAATGTCCTCTTTGTTCAGGTTCCAGGAATGACTGGGCACGACTGAGGCAAAGTGAGTCAGAGTAAAGGATTAGGGGCACCTCAAGATCCAAGAAACACATAATAGTAGAGAATAATGGTGATAATGAGACAATTAAGATGTCAGAAAGTGGCTTGGAGGTATGGATTCACAAGAAGGCTCAAAAAACTTAATGAGTCATAAAGCATATCTGGGTGACCTCAGAGGTGCGAGTCGGGGTGGAATGTGTCAAGGTAAAATTTTTGCCCTCCACCATCAAAGAGAGGAGACAGTGGTACTTCCTACAGATAGTTCTTAAAACCTTTCATGATCTTGCCTTGGCTAGGATTTAGAGAAGTAGAACAAGCTTTATGTTGACACCCCTGTGAATAAAGAATTCTAACATTCCCCAAATGGCACAATGCATAATAAAATCCCAAAGTGAGTTTTATGATTGCTGGATGCTATCACTTTCTCCCTGCTCAGTCAACTTATTGTTATTACAAATTGGGGGTTTGTGATGATGCATTATTTTTCACCATCAGTCTGAGTAGTCTGGAGTTTTCCTCTGAGAGTCATAGGCATTAGAAAGAACTTTAGATATCATGTGTCTTGATGGCTTGGGGAAGGAAAACTTTATTTCTAAAACTGGCACCTGCTAAATAGGATTATAAGCAGTTTCCTCTAAAAAGGGGAAAATATATTCTAAGACCATTAGTTCTTTTGGAAGTGCATTAGTCACAAGAAAATGTTAAAACATTTCCATTGATAATATCTTCTAGCAAAAGTAAATACCTTTTAGCCTCTGTAATCAGAAGCAATTTTGTTAATAGTTTGTTAACAAAAAGTGTAATTCTTTAGTTTGTTAGAGAACTTCTTAATTCAGGCTTTGTGCTTTTATCTCTTTGTGTTCCTGAAGTTAGATTTTGTGAGGCCCTAAAGTGAGGCTGGGCTGATCGACGTGACCCTTGCCCTAAGACAACACTTCTTTAGAACTACTCCTCCCCTACCTATTAGCAGTTAGCCCCTCAAAAATTAGTGACTCATGAAAGTGGGCACAAACAATTTGGCCAGCAAAAAATAAATGGGATCATTCAGTTCTTCTCATTAAACACCCATCTGGAAGCACATGTCTAAAAATTATCTCAGTATTAAAACAACACTCAGGTATAACTCTAAAAATGGTGGGGGGGAAGGATAGTTGAAGCTACAGACATAATACTTTCCTCTCTAATAATATGTATGAGTAGAATTTTAGAAGATATGTAAGTAAAAACTGTAGGATACGAAATGGAGAGATGAGAGCACACACGGCCCAAGTAGGTATTGATTTACACCTACAGGTTTGTGATTAAAGGATGAGCCAAGAAAGGGATAAAAGGAAGATCTTGAGCCTGCACAAGGCAGACTTCTGCCTATTCCTTAAAATCTGAGAAAAGAAACTTTGGAACAAAAGAGAGAGCCAATTTTATTCTGATTGTCTTTCAGGAATATACTTGAATGCCAGATGTTTGTGCACAGAAGCCTTTCATGACTTGTTGAACTATTAAATGCCATTGCCATTATAATTTGGCAATCACCTCTGACCTTTATCTCAATTGTCAGTAGATCCCATTTCCATCCCAAGTCAGTAAATCTAAGTTCCTCTCCTTTAGTATTACTCATAATCTTGGCACATAGAGGAGATGTGCACAGACCTGACAAAATTCACCACACCCTGGAAAGAACCTTATTAATAATGATCAGAGTGGCTGTAGGTACCTTCAGCATCTGCAGCTGCACCAATAATGGTGCCCCACACTTTGTGGTTTGTGATTTTTGCATCTTAGCTCTGACTTCTACTTTACGTTCCATATCTGGCTAGTCCAGTTCTTCCCTAGAATCTTTGGAGAAGAACGTAGCAAAAGAGTGTCTTGCTGGTCTCATTTTGGTCCAAACCCAAGTTTTTAGATTGCTTCAATCCAGACTAGAGAAGCAAAAAATGGTGACTTTTCCTTCTGAGTGATTGATGATAGTAGGCTGCAGACATCTCAGTCTAGGGAACCCTATAAAGAAGGAAGAATTGGGCAGCACAGGCCTGTGGAAGACCCAGTGAAGGGAATTATTCCTTAGCTGAGTGTGATGAGCCAGAGACACAGGGATTTTGGTCACACTGGTTATTGCACTGGTCTTCAGACAGAGGCCAGCATCCCTTATGATCATCCCTAATGATCTGTGCTGAGCTGATCAGACAGTTTCTCCACCATCAGCAGCTTAATTCAGATTCCTTCATTTGAACTCACAGAGATGATTAGAAAGAGTTATACTAGTGAAGATAGAAGACAACCAAATAGCTATTTAGCTTGTTGCCACCAGTGTAGTCATTCAGTGACAATACATAAAGTTAACTTTGTTGATGGCCTAAATAATTTTAATGTCAGTACAACCTTTTTTTTATAAGTAGAGCAAAATTTTAAAATATCTGGCTAAGATTAATTTATTCTTACCTTCATTCACTGAGAAAAGCATTTGTTGAGCACCTATGAACAAGACATCACATGAAATAGAACAGAGACAGAAATGAGCAAGGTGTGATGTGAGCCCCAAAGATACCGGCATTTAATGAGACAGAAGCATGTGAAATGAGACAGAAGCATGTGAAAACCCAGACAGGAAAACCCAGTAAAGAAGAAGGGCAAAAACACACAGAAGAGAGGGCCAGGAAAGGCTTCCAGATGGGAGGAAAGAGTGCACTTTGAATAAGGTATTTGTTTCCAGAAAATTGTTTTCTCACATTCCTGTAAGGCATTTGCTAAATTAAGCATCATCTTTTTTACTTCCTGGGTTATGGCCAGGTCAGGACACAAATCATAAATGACAAAGATTATAAATCTCAAATCTAAAGGAGGTTGCATATTGGAGTTTACAATTCATTCCCTTCCCCATTTTCTAGCTACAAAATATACTTGTCAAAAAAAATTTAGTATATTATACATAGTCCTTGGCGTGTTTCACTGATTGAATTTGTTTTTGAAAACAGGCTTCATCTGGAAGAGGTTTACAGGTGTTTAACAGTCCAGAGTAAAGTAGCAAGCAACTTGCTGGAATTTATAGCACATTTCTGTTAAAGAATTTTTGTTGTTTAAAGTTGTTCTACTACTGTAAAAGTAATGTATGCCCTTCATAGAGAATTTAGAAATAATAGAAAGTTACAAGGAAGAAAATAAAAATTTAATGATAAACCACTATTTCCTCCCCCCACCCCCTGGCTGTCCCCAGTCTTTGTATTCTGAGGCTTTCCTCATATTTTCATGACATGCTTTACTTAGCTACCCTTCCCTGGGGGAATTTTGCTATTATAAACTATAACGCGCAACTCTCCAAAAATCTTTAACTAAGTTTATATTCTTAAGGATAAATTCCTAGTAGCAGAATTACTACTTATAAATATAAACTGCATTACTATCTTTTATGTTTTTACCCAACCACTTTCCAAAAAGCTTGTGCTAGTTTTTACTTAAATCAGCAATATATGAAATTACTTGTTTTGTAATCCCTTCATCCTAGCTTTCACCTTCATTGAGTGTTACAATTTTGAGTAGGAGAAACTATGTTATCTTTGTCAGGTTGATGGTGGCCAAGGGAGAGGGAGGAAAATACTATCTTGTTCAAATGTACATCTCTAGTGTAGTTGAATATTTGCGACTTATATCAACCTATTTCTCTTTCTTCTGTAAGTAATTTATTTTTCTCCTTTCTCATTTTTCTCACTGAAATTTTCTTATTGATTTGGACAAGTTATTTACATATGAAGGATATAAAATTTTGTCATATTTGTTGCATATTGTTTTCCTCAGTTTGTTTTCTACTTAGTTTGTTTCCTAATTAATTATTTTTATACACATGAGTGGAAATGTTTTTTATTTTTAATATTGTCTTTAAAATGAGAAATCCCTTCCTCATTAAGTAAAATTTTATTTTATTTTTTCTATTCCTTTTGGAGTTGCACTTTTCACTCAGACCTCTTTTTTTTTTTTTTTTCTTGTGACATGGGTCTCACTCTGTTGCCCAGGCTGGAGTGTGATGGAAAAATCACAACTCACTGCAGCCACAATCCTCCCACCTCAGCCTCCAGAGTAGCTGAGACTACAGGCATGTACTACCACGCCCAGCTAATTTTTTGGTATTTTTGTAGAGACAAGGCCTCACTATGTTGCCCAGGCTGGTCTCCAACTCCTTAGCTCTGGAAATCCTCCCAACTCACCCTCCTAAAGTGCTGGGACTATAAGCATTAGCCACTGAGATTGGCCTCACTTGGATTTTTTAATATAGCTGTGATTTATTTTTGTAATGTAAGATTTCTTGATCAACTATCACATGCATAATTTTTCTTCAGTTAATTTACTATTTTATTACTAGCATCAAAGACATTCATTTTATTCTGGAAGAATTGAAATTCTGTGATGAACAAACTACCTCCCAAGTTAATATGTTGAGTGCTGATTTAGTAAATCACTTTACCTCTCTGAGCTTCAGTCTTCTCATCTAATAAATTAAGATATTAGATGTCTAAGATTTCTTCTAGCTCTAAAATTCCTTTCTTAACTTGAAGACACCCTTCCCCCCAGATTCTGCAATATCCATGCTTTTGAGTGTTGAACTCTTTCTGGGAAAATGTCACCATTTTATAAAGGATACCAATTGATTACTCAGGAAGTTCTGAGTAGCTCTTTTTTCACTCTGATTGAATATGTCTATCAATGCCAAGAATCATTCTGTTCTTTTATGTTCTAAAAATACTCCAGTGGATAGAACTTCTAAAAATTTACTCTGTGAAATGGTGTTGATACAGGACAGATGGCTGATCTAGCATATCCAGCTAGAAGTGTCTGTTATCAGGACATTAAAATGATATTTCAAGTCAAGTCATTAAATATTTGGAATTGTTTCTCTGAGATCAGAATGTCCTGAGGAGGATCAAAATCTGGAATTCCCAAATCTCTGCAGTGAAGGAAATGCTAGCTCTTACTGCCTTGAACTCTTAGAAATACCAAGAAAGTAACCTAGTTCTTGATGTTGGCTAGGTTCATTAGCTGCTACCCACAGCCTAGCTCCAAATTACTGTTTTTAAAACATGCAGATTTTTGTCTCTTACATGTCTATCTGTCACGTGAAGAATTTACTCTTTGAGAGCATGCCTATATTTTATTTGAACTTTTATCCCCAGTGTTTAGCACTAGGCTTTCAGTCAGTGTTTGTGGAACTGGAGCTGATAGAGAAGGAAATTGTGGGTGGTTTGAGATGTTTCCCACAGTCGAGTACTTCAAATCACATCTGTAAAAATCCAAAGTTTTACCAGCTTCAGGATTCCAGTTCATTGGATATTTAAAGTTTTAAATAAGAAGTTTTCTACCTTAGAGAATTAACCTGGAAATGATAAGCAGAAAAGGCAGGAAGGTTCATCACCGGTAGTCACTTTGTAATACAGAAAAGTCTTTGGAAGAATCCATCCCTGGTAAAGAGTGGATGCAGACGTTCAGACTTTAATGGATCACAGGTTGTGGAGCAAAGATCTTACCTGGGCAGGTTTGTACGTGAGGATTTTGACCTTCTTTGGCCCTCCAGGTGCACATTAATATTCAGGAAAAGAGAATTTGTTTTTCATATGTGTTATCACTTTAATATTAATTCCTCACTTAAATACTAATTCCTTTTTTGTTCCCCCAGTCTGTCCTCCTCTTCTCTCCACACCTATTCCCTCCCTTGGAAAAAAAGGCAGGAGAGATCTACCCCTATGCAAGCAAATTCATCTTTGTCTTATTTTAACCTTCGCTCTTCCTTTTTACCTTCTGGTTTTTTGTTTACTTTTTTGCTTGCCTCTCAAATCATTTTAGCAATATTTCATTACATCTTACATTCTCTTAACCTATTTTTAATACCAACTTCCTGTTACTGTTCCATGCACCAAGAGTGCCACTTTGTCTACCTTTATCCCAACCTTGTTTCAAACTGTGAAATGAAGTTTCTGAGATGGCTACAGCAGAGACCAAAGGCGTGCCTCCCTAAAAACACCAAGGAATGTACAAAACATGAAAAAACAGGAGTGTTTACTTAAGATGCTTTGTATCTCCTCACTCTCATTCCATGTGATCTGGCAGCTGCTACAGTAGCTAGAAATTTTTCATTCCATAACTTGCATAAATACTGAAACTCCCCCTTTGGATTGCTACTTTGCCCTCATGGAAGTTCCACAGGCATGCGTGCACACACACACAAGCATTTCCTCACGTACACACATGCAGATGCTCATTGACACACACGCACAGGAAATTTGGGAAGAGTGATAGAGTTCTTTGACTTGAAGCCTTTCAATTTTTTAGAGTTTATTTCCTTTTTAAGTTTGAAGAATACTTCTGCTGGGTCTGCTCAGACATAAGAACTAGCTTTTTCAAATAATTTCAGTTTATGAATTAGTTCTTCACTGAGTCAGGAGGTATCAAACACAACTAAGTTTCAGATCCTATGGGAGGAATTTGAGAGGAGAAGTCAAAGCCATAGGAACCAGTCAGGGCTAGCTATTTTATGCTGCTCTGAAAAGTCATGTTATCCTCTTGTTGTTCAGTTGTAAAGGCTTCTGTAAAACTGCTGCCATGGATTATTCAAACCCCACGGGACAAATATATCTGCAACCAGAATGTAGAAACTTTAATCATAATTTAGTGTAGGTTTCTGTCCTACCTTTGGGCTGCTAGTGAAAAGCAGTGATTCGGGTTACTGGCAATTTTTTTCCCTTTCTTCTTCTACATTTCAGGAAATGCTTAAGGATCTAATTTAGATTTCTGCATCCTCATTTCTTCCGACGTGATCTCAAATAGGCCTCTGTCAGGTCATGTGTGCACACTGTACCATGCCTCAGTTGCCCGTTGACCCAGGCTGCTTGGTTTCAGGGAACTGAGGCACTGCTGAGGAGCCCTGGTCCACAGCATGCAGGTGGTAAGTGGCTCAAAAAATCTCAGTGGTTTCCTCTCTCATCCATCATCCCTGTCCACAATTAAAGCAAGATGATGAAGTGACGACTGTTCAGGTTAAAGAGCAAGACCAGAGCGTCCTGGTGCTGAAGAAAGTGCAGTGCTGTGGCCCAGCCCCCACAGCTGGGAGTGCGGAGAGCCATTGGAGGTGAGAGTTTCCCTGCAGCCACAGAGGCACGCGATGACTCAGTGGACTCTCTGCTCTCTGACAGATATGTGGTGGTGTCCGGGACCCCGGAGAAGATTTTGGAGCACCTTTTGAATGACTTGCACCTGGAAGAAGTCCAGGACAAAGAAACAGGTAAGGCTCTGAGTAGCTCATGCTTCCAGACTTTACCTTGTGTTTGTTTTTTTTTTCTTTGCAGAGACCCTCCTGGATGACTTCCTTCTCACGTACACTGTCTTCATGACAACTGATGACTTGTGCCAGGCTCTGTTAAGGCAATATCCTTCATTATCTTCAGGCTGCTGTGTCCCAACAATATAATTTTTTCTTAACCATTTGCACCTATTCTGCTAAGAAGTATCAAGGCAAAGAGGAAAACTCAGACGTTCCGCGTAGGAAACGTAAAGTCTTGCATCTTGTTTCCCAGTGGATTGCTCTGTACAAAGACTGGTTACCTGAAGATGAACATTCAAAAATGTTTTTAAAGGTAATCAAACATTTCCAGATATTCTTTGATGCCCACTGAGCTCTCATTTGTCTTTTTTCTCCAGACCATATATAGGAATGTACTGGATGATGTTTATGAATATCCAATACTTGAAAAAGAATTGAAAGAATTTCAAAAGATACTTGGAATGCACCGTCGTCAGTAAGTATTTCATTTTCCTAATTATAGTTAATAAAGACTGACTTCTTGCCATTTTTCCTTTCAGCACTGTAGATGAATATTCACCACAAAAAAAGGTAAGCAGATGCTTCTATACCTAAAATTAGGTTCATTCATTGTTCTCTTTCTCCCATCTCACAGAATAAAGCCCTTTTCCACCAATTCAGTCTTAAGGAGAACTGGCTCCAGCATAGAGGAACTGTGACTGAAACGGAGGAAAGTGAGTATGGTTTGAAGTGAGGGTTTGGGGGTCTGTTTCCAAACAATTCTTTTCACTTGTGCAGTTTTCTGCCACGTGTATATAACAGAGCACTCCTATGTCAGTGTGAAGGCAAAAGTTTCCAGTATAGCCCAAGAGATCCTAAAAGTCGTGGCAGAAAAGATCCAGTATGCAGAAGAGGATCTGGCTCTGGTGGCCATCACATTCTCTGGGGGTAAGTTGTTTTCTACCCTTGAATATTAATCTATTCCTTTTTTTTTTTTTTTTTTCAAATAAAGAAAAGCATGAACTTCAGCCAAATGACTTAGTCATCTCCAAATCCCTCGAGGCATCTGGTCGAATATATGTCTACCGGAAAGACCTGGCGGACACTTTGGTAAGGACCTTCAGCCTTGTATTTGAAACAAATACTGAGGATCTTTTTGCTTCTGTTGGTTTAGAACCCATTTGCAGAAAATGAGGAATCACAGCAAAGGTCGATGAGGATTTTGGGAATGAACACTTGGGATCTTGCTCTGGAATTAATGAATTTTGATTGGAGTCTATTCAATTCAATTCACGAGGTAAATGAGGAGTGACAAGATAAAATACAAATATAAACCCTGGCATGAATACATTTTCTTTCAGCAAGAGCTGATCTACTTCACGTTCAGCAGACAGGGAAGTGGGGAACACACTGCAAATCTCAGCCTTCTGCTCCAGAGATGCAATGAGGTCCAGCTTTGGGTGGCCACGGAGATTCTGCTCTGCAGCCAGCTGGGCAAGCGAGTGCAGCTGGTGAAAAAATTCATCAAAATTGCGGCTCAGTAAGTTTCTAGTGTGAGAAGTGCCATTCCTCCAAAGTGTCCTCTACTCTCTTTTATTTTATAGCTGCAAAGCCCAGAGAAACCTGAATTCTTTCTTTGCCATTGTGATGGGTCTCAACACTGCTTCTGTCAGTCGACTGTCGCAGACCTGGGAGGTGAGCCTTGGAGTCCCATGGTGAGGGGCACACCTTCTGTTTTTTGTTTGTGTTTGTTTTTTAGAAAATCCCTGGGAAGTTTAAGAAACTTTTCTCTGAACTTGAAAGTTTAACAGTAAGTAGTTGAGCCAAAGGGGACTTATTCTTTCTTTCTCTTTGTAATCTGCTTGGTTCGGCAGGATCCTTCCCTAAATCACAAAGCCTACAGAGATGCATTCAAAAAGATGAAGCCACCAAAAATCCCTTTCATGCCCTTATTGCTTAAAGGTAATGATTTTCTATCTTTTATGCCATGTAATGATACATACATCTTTTTGTTTTTAATTTTCAGATGTAACATTTATTCATGAAGGAAATAAAACTTTTTTGGATAATCTTGTCAATTTTGAAAAGCTGGTACGTAAATTTCATTACTTCTCCCTTTTTTATCCATTGATGTGTTTCCTGTTCTACTTTACAGCATATGATCGCAGACACTGTCCGAACCCTGAGACACTGCAGGACTAACCAGTTTGGTGAGTAATTGAAGTCAGGTGCGGAATGTAAAGAGATTGTCTTTTTTCCCCCTCTAAACAACAGGTGACCTGTCTCCAAAAGAGCATCAAGAGTTAAAGTCCTATGTTAATCACCTGTATGTCATTGACAGCCAGCAGGCTCTGTTTGAGCTCTCACACAGGATCGAGCCTCGGGTGTGAGCCCCACTGCCTCACCTCCCCTGTATCTGCAGCACTTTGAGCTACGGGAATGTCTATGCCAAGCACGTTGCTTTCCTGTGAGAAAAGAAGTTGCTGAGTTTTATCAGTATAACCCAAGACATTCACAGGAAAGCCAGCCAAAGCGTGTTCAGGAAGTGATGTCAGCCACCAGAGAGGGGGAGAGGTTTCTCCATGCTACTCTCGGGACAAGAAGGCAGAAGGAGAGTCAGAAGCATTCTTGAGATGGAGAAGGCTGGTTTCTTATGATCACATTGTTGATCCAGTCCAGTTTTCAATATGAGATGTGCCAGCATCAAGACAAGACAACGTCTTGACATGCAATGACCAAATATTTCATTAAGAGCGTGCATGAAACAGGAAGGAGTTTTTACTTTGCCTAGTTTTAGATTACTGTCCATAAGCTGTCAAAGAAGTCATTCTTTTGAACACCTGATGACAGAGACAGCATCTCTAGATCTCCAGGGAGGAGAGGTTTCTGTTGATACAACCTGTGACATCACCAAAAGCCACTTGTGTCTAGGGAGTTAGTGAGGACTGCAGCTAGCATCCATGCTCTGATGGGCAGATGAACAATGTCAAGGTGTGCATCACTTTGCACCACAATCAACTATTGACACATGCTTGCAGGTGAAATTAGTTTCTGTACAACTGATTTGCAGCTATAGGCAAGGTAGATGAAGTTGCTTTGCCAGTAAGGAAAAATAGTAATCTTTAAGAAATTGACTCATTGTTTAATTTCTGGGGATTTTCTTTATACTTCTAAGCAGGCTCTTATCTTTTATTGGACATAATATGATTTTGAAAAAGCACAGTGCCTGACACATTGCAAACACTCACCAACTGCTTGCTGAGGTGACAGAGTCACAAAAGTCTGCATTCTTGTGCCTGATGATGCATTTTGCGTACCTCATACAGGCTCCTTGCCCACACTATGGAATGACAGCAGCCAGTGCAGGGAGGTTAAGTGACATTTAATGAGTGAAGCACTTAGCACTCTCTAGGTAATAAGATAGTGGTAATTACTAGTGTTTTGGCAAATGAAAAATGCCCTGAAATAGCCAAATGTCTGATTAATGTTGGCAACTTAGAAGTCCTATAATCCAACTACCAGCCAAAGCAGGGAGCCTTTCTATAATTTGCCTTTTTTTTTTTTTTTTTCAAAATCTGAGTCTTCTAAAATCTTATTATTCCCATTTTTACCAATTGAGGCTCCTGTAGCAAATAAGACCTCTTGATATTTTCAAGGACTGGTTAGAGGATTTCTTTCAACCTTCACATGAACAAAACAGCCTATGGGTCAAAATAATGAAATCCACCCCTGCCTGCTAGATACTTGTCACCTTGCTAAAATGCAAGGGCCTGGTCCATTCATTTTCCAAATGCAGGAGTCTTGGTGCACTTCTCACTCTTCCTGCCTGTTCATCTCTTTCATGCCCACACAGACCTGTTTCCTTTTTGTCTCATCAACGCCTCATTCATCCTCATTACTGAGGCGTGTCCAATGCTTTTTGACATCTTTATAGCAGTGCTGTTTCCTGGGCTCAGGAACCACACTGAGCTTGAGATACTGCTGGAAGGAACCATGTGGAGAGAAGGTTTGGGAGAACTTTGAGAGAGACTTAGTTTGGCCCAGCATGTAAAACTTCAGTCCTGAACATTTATAGGGTTTTATAGAAGGGCATCCTCCAGGGCTGGTCCATTCAGAGAAATGCTGCATGCTGCCGTCATGGAATGTGGCCCACAGGACACCAGAGCCGTGAGAACCGGAGAGCAGACTTCCCTCACGGCTGGGCTGAGCAAACCCTCCAAAGCCCTCCTCACGCAGTTACTAACAATAGCATGGGCTTACAGCACAAGCACGTGTTCTCACCTTTTTCCTATGCCCTGGACTAAGGTTTGGCCAGTGTAATCATATAAGGCCATCCTGACATTGTTTCTGTGTTTCAAAATTTGGATTTTTATTTACATTAGAACTACATTGCTCCTAGTAGAACATTACCTTTAGGGGACTAATTTTCCATGGAGAACTATTTCAGCATATTGCATGCTGCTCAGACCCCAAGTCAGATATGCCCACCAAGCCAGATGAAGCTACACAAATGTGGTATTTAAATGCATTTTGTACAGTGACTTCAGAGTATCTCACATGACATGGGTGTAAACTGGCTGGGGAGAAAATGATGCTTGTTCACCTCTTCCTCCAGCCGTGGTTAGGTGGTCCTAGGGGTAGCAGAGGGAAGGGAGGATTTTGTGCAGTCAAGATTTGCTTTTCCATCCTTGTCTTCTGAATGTCTAAAATCTCTGCATCTTTCTGAAGTTTAACAACTGTCTCCAGAGGTTTGCCAGGCAGCAGCTCTCAGAAGTTTCCAAAGCTTTGCAGAATCTTAGATCTGGAATTAAAGAATTCAAGCCCGAATTGTGAGAACCAGATATTACTCAACAGAAAGCTCTTTCTAAGGAATCTGAGCTGTTCACTGGTGGACAGTGGTGGGGCTTGAGTGCTCCTTGTTAATAGGATGGGCCATGCACCCTCTCTGGATATTCACCAAGGCCTCTTCAGAATAGGGTTTGTTCTGGCTAGAAGCGTGGTCTAGAAGATGGCTAAGCTCTTTGCCAGCTCTCATTTGGAGTTTTATTATTGCATAAAATCTTCGCTCACTCTGCAAATCTTACGTAATCTGGCACCTTCGGCACCAGGTGGTGCAGGGGCACTTCTAAGTGGGCTCTTTTTGTTACAGCACAACTCTCAGACAGTCCTGTGGGTCTTTGGATTCGTCAGCATTCCAGCAAACTAGCCCTGCTTAGAAGTTAGCACAAGACAGCAGAATGCAGGACCCCGTAGGCAAAATCACAACCTTGCTATTAAAAAAAATTTTGTTTTACATACACATTTGCAGGTGTTCCCTAGAGTGTGGTGTTTTGAATTTGCTCTTTGTCATCTGTATAATTGCCAAATGATTATAGTGATACACATGACCTGCATTCACTTTTTTCTAGTTTCCTTAATTATGTTTAGAATAAATTCATTTCCCTAGACCGAGAACCACAAACAGGTAGTGTGGAGCATACACCGAATTTAGAAGCATGTGGATAAGGTCAGTGCTCACACTGCCTAGTCCACAGGGAGAGGATGCTGCATGAATATATACTTGCCTCTGAGTGGAGGAGAAATCGTGGCATGAAAGAGAGAGTACCAGTGATGACTTCTTATCCCTGGAGCTGGGCTTTCACTGCTACCCATATCCCAGCCCTGCGAGTCTGTTCTAGCCAGCACAGACACCGCAGATCCGGAACTGAATGTTCCTAAATGGCGCAGCCAATCCAGGCTTTTCAGAAACTGGGCAAAAACATTAAAATGGGGACGATCGGGTCTTCCGCAGTGGTCCAACACAGGATTTCTTTTAAATGTTTCAAAAACATGTCCTTAAAATTTCAGCCTGCTTCTTAGCGAGTGGGCCAGTTTTGCTTAAAACTGGTGGGGGGGCGGGGGGGAAGTTTTTAAAAATTGCCAAAAAGTTAGATGCAAATGTATTACTGTATAAAGCAAAGCTGTATATACTAAACATTTTTTAGCAGAGTAATATTTATTTGCATAGTCTATTTATTGTATTCGTATCACACTGTTATTAAATACTGGGATGAAATCAGTGACCTGAAGCAAGAAATCTTGCCTTTTAATGTATCATTAATTAGGGCTGCTGTGATATTGTCAGCTTGCATTAACAATTAGAAGATAGAGAACCCGCCATCAGGGTGTCTACCTAACTTCTCAGGGACTACACTTGGTAGTTTTCCACCATTTAAAGAACTGGTAAATATGAAACATTTGTTGAGTTACCAGAATTGCCATTAACAGTGTTTTCTTTCCCATATTCCATGCTTTCTGCCTCTGTGTATATATATAATATATATGTATATGACTGTGCTGTGTATTTATCGAAGCTAGTAAGCAATAATTTATATGTAAAAATGGCCAAGCAATATAAGGTTAAAACTTATATAAGTAACCCTTACCTTATCTTGTATTTTCAATTTTTTTTTAAAACTGCTTTTCCAAATATGAGACTATGTTAAAGACACTATTCATGCCTCTTAGTTTCTTGCTTTCTCTGTGATGTGTGTGGATTAAATAGCTCTGTTCTGGCAGCATATGATGCTCAGGGGGTTGGAACTCAGAAGTC